GACATACATGTGTTTGGTGGTAAAATAATGGGTGGAGGTGGTAATTCAATCCAGGAGCATGAATAAAACCACGAATCGAGACAAGACAGTTTGAAAACATAAGAGAATCAGTGATCAAGCTGAAAGGAACTCCCTTGAAAAGGGAGATATCTTCAAAAGAGATTGAGAAGGTGTAGACAAAAAGGTAGGAGCAAAACCAGGAAAGTATATTGCCAATGGCGTCAAGATGAGGGACTAATTAATAGTGCTGCGAGGAAAAATTCTCAAATAGTGTGAGATAAAGAGCATCAACTGCAATGGACAGCTGAATAAATGATTTAATGAATACAATGGATGTTCTGATGCAACTCCCAGATCTCCCTTCAGAAATAAAGGTCTATATGACAATAAGTGATAGTTTCGATGAACGTAGGCTGGAGGAAAGAGTTAAGTAAGTCTAGAGGCAAAGCTTCAGGAAAGAGGAGTAAATGGGAAACCTTCAGAGAAGCAGCAACAATAATCGCTGGCCACAGGCAGGCGTTTTAAGTTTTCTCAGGCCAGAAGTGCATGACTCCAAAAAAGCGCGCCGATGTCTTTTAATGCACTGACGGGAGAGAAAAACGTACGCTAGCGGCGAGCACAGAAGCAGAAAATTTATGATTGACCCCGGAAACATTTTATTTTGCGTAGGTGTCGGGAGAGCTTTCTTTTGCGATTTGTTCCTTGATCCGGAAGAAAAGATAGCAAATATCACTTGCCATTGGATTGCATCATAAGGGTTGGGCTTTAGCGAGCCAGTCACCTTGGCAACCGGACGTGACGACCCCGGAAGACGCCCGACCGAGCTTTGCTCCAGCTATCGGCTTCAGTGGGCGGGGCGGCAGAGCCAGACTGACGCAGTCTTCAGCACTGACCAGGCTCTGTTGGGGGTGGTGCCACCAAGGCCACGCCCCCTGCGCCTGCTCCGGCGGAGTCTGGAGAGTTGTCGTAGGCTCTGAGGGCGGAGACTCACGCCGATTCTCTCTCAGCGTAGGGCTGTGAGGGCGCAGTCCACCGCCAGGAGCCTTCCGGTTTCTGCGCGGTGCGCGACCTCGTCCCGAAGCCTGGGGATACACCCTCTCGAGAGCCCGCTGTCGCCCTCCGTTAAGGTCGAACCCCTCACAGTTGCTGTGGGCAACTCCAGCCCAACATTCCCTCGCTCTGGTTCTCGCCCCATTGGGAAACTCGGCCCCACGCTTCCCACTTTTCTGGATGAGGTGTCCCCTTTCTCCCCACTAAAATGTCAAATAACCTACGGAGGGTCTTCCTGAAACCCGCAGAGGAAAATTCAGGCAACGCCTCGCGTTGGTAAGTACCGGTTTCGAATCCTCCCCACGGCTTGTTGTATTTATTTACTCAATGTTCTTTTAAGTGTTTCAGGCTGCATGTACCAAGTAGTTCAGACGATTGGCTCGGATGGAAAAAATCTTCTGCAATTACTTCCAATTCCTAAGTCTTCTGGAAATCTTATACCACTAGTTCAATCTTCAGTCATGTCTGATGCTTTGAAAGGGAATACAGGAAAACCAGTTCAAGTTACTTTTCAGACTCAGATTTCCAGCTCTTCCACAAGTGCATCAGTTCAATTGCCCATTTTTCAGCCAGCCAGTTCTTCAAACTATTTTCTTACAAGAACAGTAGATACATCAGAAAAAGGTAGAGTTACTTCTGTGGGAACTGGAAATTTTTCTTCATCAGTTTCTAAAGTTCAGAGTCATGGTGTGAAAATTGATGGACTCACCATGCAAACATTTGCTGTTCCTCCCTCAACACAAAAAGACTCATCTTTTATTGTAGTTAATACCCAGAGTCTTCCAGTGACTGTGAAGTCTCCAGTTTTGCCTTCTGGGCATCATTTACAGATTCCAGCCCATGCTGAAGTGAAATCTGTACCAGCGTCATCATTGCCTCCTTCAGTGCAGCAAAAGATACTTGCAACTGCCACCACCAGTACCTCAGGAATGGTTGAGGCCTCCCAAATGCCAACCGTTATTTATGTATCTCCTGTAAATACAGTGAAAAATGTAGTTACCAAGAACTTTCAAAACATTTACCCAAAACCTGTTACAGAAATAGCAAAGCCAGTAATACTAAATACCACACAAATTCCAAAGAATGTTGCTACAGAGACACAATTGAAAGGTGGTCAGCATTCTCAAGCTGCTCCAGTGAAATGGATTTTCCAAGATAATCTACAGCCTTTTACGCCATCTCTTGTTCCTGTTAAGTCTTCAAATAATGTGGCTTCAAAGATTTTAAAAACTTTTGTAGATAGGAAAAATTTGGGAGATAATACTATAAATATGCCACCATTGAGTACCATCGATCCTAGTGGGACGCGATCCAAAAATATGCCTATTAAAGATAATGCTTTGGTTATGTTTAATGGGAAAGTCTATCTGTTGGCTAAAAAGGGGACAGATGTTCTGCCATCACAAATTGACCAACAGAATTCTGTTTCTCCTGATACTCCAGTAAGAAAAGACACGTTACAGACAGTGAGTTCAAGTCCAGTCACAGAAATATCCAGAGAGGTTGTAAATATTGTTTTGGCTAAAAGTAAATCTTCCCAGATGGAGACAAAATCACTTTCCAATACCCAGCTTGCTTCCATGGCCAATCTAAGGGCAGAGAAGAATAAAGTGGAGAAACCATCTCCTTCTACCACAAATCCACATATGAACCAATCCAGTAACTACTTAAAACAGAGTAAGACTTTATTCACAAATCCAATCTTTCCAGTTGGATTTAGTACAGGACACAATGCCCCCAGAAAAGTAACAGCCGTCATTTATGCTAGAAAAGGAAGTGTCCTCCAGAGCATAGAGAAAATAAGTTCCTCTGTTGATGCAACAACTGTTACTTCACAACAGTGTGTTTTCAGAGACCAAGAACCAAAGGTAATTTTCCCATGTCAGGGTGCTCTTTTTATATTGTTTGTGTGTTTTCTTTTCCTAATTCCAGATCCATAATGAGATGGCATCAACATCAGATAAAGGTGCCCAAGGAAGAAATGACAAGAAAGATTCTCAAGGAAGAAGTAATAAGGCATTACATCTGAAGAGTGATGCTGAATTTAAAAAGATATTTGGCCTTACTAAGGATTTGAGAGTGTGCCTTACTCGAATTCCTGACCATTTGACCTCTGGAGAAGGTTTCGATTCCTTTAGCAGTTTGGTAAAGAGTGGTACTTACAAAGAGACAGAGTTTATGGTGAAGGAAGGAGAGAGAAAACAGGTAGGTAATACATTTTAATGTGCTCTTCATAGTTGTAATCTGATAAAAATTTTGTTTCTTCTAGGTCGCTGTTAGGGGAGAGGATTTGGCGATTTATAGAAGAAGAGAGAAATAAGGAAGAAGAAAAGAGGAGAGAAAAAGTGAAGAAAGACAAATCCAGATGATCTTGGAAGCTCACTTCCTCCCATGTGGGAGCTTAGCAAGATACTAATAACAGCTGAGGTGGGACAGGGACTCTTCTAATAAGCTTACTTCGTAAATCAGGAACAGTTACCTAAAACAGTTAGCACTGTTACAGAGTCAAGAGACCAGAGGTTCTCCGTCCTCCTAGGTAGAAATATGCAGAACTTTACATACGGGGTCCCTCGGCTAGAGGCCTGTCCATGGTGTCTGCAGGCTGGCTATGCTCAGATTAAGCAAGACTCTTTGTGGGATAAGAAAAGCCACTTTGTTGGTATTCCTATCAAAAATTTAAATAACCTGAATCTAATCATGAGGAAACATCAGATAAACCCAAATGGAGAAACATTCTAAAAAAGAACTGACCTTACTCTTCAAGAATATCAATGGCAAGAAAAATTCAGGAAGTGTTCCAGACTAAAGGAGACAAAAGTGACAGTTGAAGGCAATGCGTGACTAGAAATTTCCTTTTGCTATAAAGAATATTAAAGAGGTAATTGGTGGAATCTGAATAAAGTACATAGATTGTTAATTATATTGCATAAGTGTTAATTTCCTGGTTTTGATCATTGTAAAGTAGTTATATAAGAGAATGCATTTGTTTGTAGAAATATACACTAACATTCTTAGGGGAAAGGGCATCAATCAAATTACTAATTACTGTCAAATGAGAGAGCCAGAGAATAAACAAATGAAGTAAAATGTTAATATTTTGGAAATCTGGGTGAAAAGGATTTAGAAATTTTTCATAATATTTTTTCAACCTTTTTATCAGTCTGAATTTTGTCATTTTTTTAAAGGGATGGGAAATAAATAAATGATCTAAGGGATTCTCATCTCAAAATCATTACAATTTGTCTTCTATGTTATAAATACTGAGATTCTACAATAGTTATTTTAAGAAGACTAAACTATGGAATAATTCTTGAATGCCTTTATTTGCTCCTGATATAAGGTAAGCCATAAGTTCAAATTTACTTTAACAAGTAAACTTTAACAAGTTTTAAAAGATATGAGGCATTAAAATCATTTCTTACCCCTATTCCTCAATCTAGTTCTCCTGAAATAGAAAAGGCCAAACAAAAAGGTTTGGAAAATAAAATATATGTTAAGTATTTAGTTTGCTAGCATAGTAGCTTAAGATCAATTACATTTACAATTAAGTGGTATTTTTATGTTTGCTTATGTTAAAATGCACTAGGAATTTATGTAAATGAAGAATACAGTCTAATGATGCTTACTTAATAAAAAATCTCTTAGAAAAGGGACTATAGTATAATGTAGAAGAAAGAGCATGCCATAGAGAATCAGAAGACATTCTGAATAACTATTAAGTAATTTTATGATTTTTGGACAAGTCATTTTACCTGAAAAGTAAGCAGATTGGACAGTTGCGACAGCTCCTATTTATTGGCTCTCATTGTGAGTTAAGATACTTTATTTGAATCTAAATAATCTCTAACTTCGCTTGAAGTACCAATATTCTAATTCTTGGAATATAGCACTCTCATTTTAAATGATTATAAAAATGTATGCTTGTGTCATATTTTCTTTTACAATAATTCTTGGTCAGAGCTATGACATATTGATGCTATTGCTTGGGTAGAAATTCTGCTGTGTGCTTATGAAATGGATAATGAAGAGAGAGCACTCACCTCTAACTCTCAGTATAGAGATTCCTGGCCTTTACTCTGAGTGGTCATCCACTGGCTTTGCAAATGCATGTCTTTCTCTTTCCCAAAACCTACCTCCAGACAGCCTTCTCAAACTGACCACCCAACCTCCAGCTCAATCCTTCCCTCCTCTGCCCCAGCAGCCATGCTGGAGTCCTGCTCTGCATAGCTGTCTGTTTTCTCTGGGTTACTTTGCTTCAGTGCCCTGCACCTGCAGTGGCAGATGGGTCCTAGGAGCTTCCTGAGGACAGGTGCCCAGTCTCTAGGGCCCAGGGTGATCTACACACAGTGGATGCTTGCTTGGTACAAGAAGTGCCCTAGGCTGACTAATCTAGGGACGCAGAACAAACCACTATAACTGAATCAATGCAGTACTTCCTGGAACAGAAGCTAAGCTGAAAACAATGGCTGTAACCTCACAAGAAGCTCCACCCTTCCTTCTGCTCTAAGTGAAAATCTAGGTTGAGGAGGCAAAAACCTGCCTCTTCTCCCTCATTTCAAACCCACATCCCATCAATTCTGTCGTGTGAACATGGTGGGCATAGCCCCACCCAGAGCTGGACCTAGGACCTGCCTGGTGAGCGATCTTGCCCTCCACTTTCTGGTGCCAAGTAGGAGAAAGGGCTTTCCACTTCATGTGGCTCTGTAAACATGGTGTGTTACACTGCAGTCTCACTTGCTTTCTCTCATTTCTAACATGCCTGGAGGTACACACTTCTTTGAATTTGAATATACAGCACCCTTGGTCTAGAATGTCTCCATAGCAAACCCATACTTCTGTGAAAGTGAACCCACCAGTCACCTCTCTAGGCAGTTTTTGGCACACTCCTAACTCCTACAGTTTGTGCACGTTCTCCATCTATTATAGAAAAGAGCACATTGCACTGTATTTGTATATTGCTGTGACTGTCATCCATAATAAACTCTACAACTCCTTTCAGATGATAATCTTTTCTGTTATCCTGTATCTCC